AATCTGAATCTCCTCTAATCCTTCATTTTCTCACCCTGTTTCTTCATAACACCCCTCATTGTGTTGCTGCTTGTTACATTTTTGTTCCGCTGGGAACTGGTTCCATTTGAGCCTCAGTGCAATCTGTGGCCCCAGTTGCCACACACACTTAAAGCTCAATAAATTTGATATCTCCTGAACCCCCACAGGGTTTGGATATCATAAGGGATACTTAGGCCCAAGATCAAGCCATATGAGCAGGTTTATTTGAGAACTCTACGTTAAAGCCTCCAGCAAGTGCTTCTTGACATATATGAAGCAATAATAATAACAACCGCTATTTGCTAAGTACTTATTATATGTTGAGATATGCCAAACACTTTCACATATTATCTCATTTAATCCACTCAACAAAACAAAATGTGTGTTATTTCTATTTTATCAGGCAAAAATAAAAAACTAATCAGAGAAAAGTCACAGTGAGCCACTTGCTTAAGGTTATACTCCCCAGTAAAATGTTGAGATTCAAACCCAAGTCCCTAACAATCCAAAGCTCATCCAGGTAACCATTCAAGTCAACAATGGTCTCCGGCCACACAGCTCAGCTCTAAACAGAAACACCACAGCACTAATTATCTGTGGAGCAGAGTGCAGTGTGCCTCCCATGCTCCACAGCACAGCACGGCAGCTCAGCATATCTCATCTTCTACAAAAGACTCCAAAGATTTCTCTTTTCACCAGCTCCCAATTACTGCCACATAACACATGCCTTGAAATGTGATTGCCTCTGGTTTGTAACTTATGCCTAAGGGACCTGCTCCCATTTTCTTTCCTAGTGGAACAAAGGTATTGAAGCCACAGGTTGCTGAGGCAAAGCACTTATTGATTAGATTCCCATCAATATTCAGCTGCCGCTGAGAAGATTAGACTTGGACTCTCAGGTCTGGGTAGCCCAACTCCTCCCTCTCCTTGCTCCTCCTCCTGCAATGCATAACTAGGCCTAGGCAGAGCTGCGAATAAACAGGCAGGAGCTAGTCAGGTGCATGTGCCACACTCACACAAGACCTGGAATTGACAGGACTCCCAACTAGTACAATGACAGAAGATAAGGTAAAGCAGCATTATATTCATTTCAAGTCTGGTGTTTCCCTGCCCTGTGTCTCGCCCCCTGCAGGTCACTGGGACCCTGGTTTTCACTGTCATCACTGCTGTGCTGGGTTCCTTCCAGTTTGGATATGACATTGGTGTGATCAATGCACCTCAACAGGCAAGTGAAATATGTAGAAGTTCTCTTTTTGGAAATAGTAAAGCTATTTTTCTTTATCTCCTAGGTAATAATATCTCACTATAGACATGTTTTGGGTGTTCCACTGGATGACCGAAAAGCTATCAACAACTATGTTATCAACAGTACAGATGAACTGCCCACAATCTCATACTCAATGAACCCAAAACCAACCCCTTGGGCTGAGGAAGAGACTGTGGCAGCTGCTCAACTAATCACCATGCTCTGGTCCCTGTCTGTATCCAGCTTTGCAGTTGGTGGAATGACTGCATCATTCTTTGGTGGGTGGCTTGGGGACACACTTGGAAGGTAGGCAAATTTCATAAATAAGCATAAACAGAGAATTTATATTCCTTGCTTTTTAAAATTTCAGAATCAAAGCCATGTTAGTAGCAAACATTCTGTCATTAGTTGGAGCTCTCTTGATGGGGTTTTCAAAATTGGGACCATCTCATATACTTATAATTGCTGGAAGAAGCATATCAGGACTATATTGTGGTAAGTCACACACACACACACACACACACACACACTTTAACATTTATGTTTATGTTTCATGCAGGGCTAATTTCAGGCCTGGTTCCTATGTATATCGGTGAAATTGCTCCAACCGCTCTCAGGGGAGCACTTGGCACTTTTCATCAGCTGGCCATCGTCACGGGCATTCTTATTAGTCAGGTAAAAACTCCCCATCCTTATCCCCTACTGCAGTAGTTGATATACTTCCTCCTTGCATTTTCAGATTATTGGTCTTGAATTTATCTTGGGCAATTATGATCTGTGGCACATCCTGCTTGGCCTGTCTGGTGTGCGAGCCATCCTTCAGTCTCTGCTACTCTTTTTCTGTCCAGAAAGCCCCAGATACCTTTACATCAAGTTAGATGAGGAAGTCAAAGCAAAACAAAGTAAGTCTGTGGATGGTTTTTCTTTCTTCCTAAGTTGTTTCAACCTGATCATTTTCTTGGACAGGCTTGAAAAGACTCAGAGGATATGATGATGTCACCAAAGATATTAATGAAATGAGAAAAGAAAGAGAAGAAGCATCGAGTGAGCAGAAAGTCTCTATAATTCAGCTCTTCACCAATTCCAGCTACCGACAGCCTATTCTAGTGGCACTGATGCTGCATGTGGCTCAGCAATTTTCCGGAATCAATGGCGTAAGTTTAAGAACACCCACTAACTCTTAAGAAAGATTAAGGCTAACCTGTTTTTACTTTGCAGATTTTTTACTACTCAACCAGCATTTTTCAGACGGCTGGTATCAGCAAACCTGTTTATGCAACCATTGGAGTTGGCGCTGTAAACATGGTTTTCACTGCTGTCTCTGTAAGTCAATGCCCTAGATAAATACTCTGCTTAAACTGAGATAATTTCTTTAAAATTGTCCTAGGTATTCCTTGTGGAGAAGGCAGGGCGACGTTCTCTCTTTCTAATTGGAATGAGTGGGATGTTTGTTTGTGCCATCTTCATGTCAGTGGGACTTGTGCTGCTGGTAAGTTTGGTGCCTGCACTGAGGTTTTTCATAGTCCCACTATTGTTTTTGTTTTTTTCCTCAGAATAAGTTCTCTTGGATGAGTTATGTGAGCATGATAGCCATCTTCCTCTTTGTCAGCTTCTTTGAAATTGGGCCAGGCCCGATCCCCTGGTTCATGGTGGCTGAGTTTTTCAGTCAAGGACCACGTCCTGCTGCTTTAGCAATAGCTGCATTCAGCAATTGGACCTGCAATTTCATTGTAGCTCTGTGTTTCCAGTACATTGCGGTAAGCAGCCTAATATTCCACAGATTTACTGATAACTCAAAGTCTGTGTTTGCTTTCTATCCAGGACTTCTGTGGACCTTATGTGTTTTTCCTCTTTGCTGGAGTGCTCCTGGCCTTTACCCTGTTCACATTTTTTAAAGTTCCAGAAACCAAAGGAAAGTCTTTTGAGGAAATTGCTGCAGAATTCCAAAAGAAGAGTGGCTCAGCCCACAGGCCAAAAGCTGCTGTAGAAATGAAATTCCTAGGAGCTACAGAGACTGTGTAAAAAAAAAACCCTGCTTTTTGACATGAACAGAAACAATAAGGGAACCGTCTGTTTTTAAATGATGATTCCTTGAGCATTTTATATCCACATCTTTAAGTATTGTTTTATTTTTATGTGCTCTCATCAGAAATGTCATCAAATATTACCAAAAAAGTATTTTTTTAAGTTAGAGAATATATTTTTGATGGTAAGACTGTAATTAAGTAAACCAAAAAGGCTAGTTTATTTTGTTACACTAAAGGGCAGGTGGTTCTAATATTTTTAGCTCTGTTCTTTATAACAAGGTTCTTCTAAAATTGAAGAGATTTCAACATATCATTTTTTTAACACATAACTAGAAACCTGAGGATGCAACAAATATTTATATATTTGAATATCATTAAATTGGAATTTTCTTACCCATATATCTTATGTTAAAGGAGATATGGCTAGTGGCAATAAGTTCCATGTTAAAATAGACAACTCTTCCATTTATTGCACTCAGCTTTTTTCTTGAGTACTAGAATTTGTATTTTGCTTAAAATTTTACTTTTGTTCTGTATTTTCATGTGGAATGGATTATAGAGTATACTAAAAAATGTCTATAGAGAAAAACTTTCATTTTTGGTAGGCTTATCAAAATCTTTCAGCACTCAGAAAAGAAAACCATTTTAGTTCCTTTATTTAATGGCCAAATGGTTTTTGCAAGATTTAACACTAAAAAGGTTTCACCTGATCATATAGCGTGGGTTATCAGTTAACATTAACATCTATTATAAAACCATGTTGATTCCCTTCTGGTACAATCCTTTGAGTTATAGTTTGCTTTGCTTTTTAATTGAGGACAGCCTGGTTTTCACATACACTCAAACAATCATGAGTCAGACATTTGGTATATTACCTCAAATTCCTAATAAGTTTGATCAAATCTAATGTAAGAAAATTTGAAGTAAAGGATTGATCACTTTGTTAAAAATATTTTCTGAATTATTATGTCTCAAAATAAGTTGAAAAGGTAGGGTTTGAGGATTCCTGAGTGTGGGCTTCTGAAACTTCATAAATGTTCAGCTTCAGACTTTTATCAAAATCCCTATTTAATTTTCCTGGAAAGACTGATTGTTTTATGGTGTGTTCCTAACATAAAATAATCGTCTCCTTTGACATTTCCTTCTTTGTCTTAGCTGTATACAGATTCTAGCCAAACTATTCTATGGCCATTACTAACACGCATTGTACACTATCTATCTGCCTTTACCTACATAGGCAAATTGGAAATACACAGATGATTAAACAGACTTTAGCTTACAGTCAATTTTACAATTATGGAAATATAGTTCTGATGGGTCCCAAAAGCTTAGCAGGGTGCTAACGTATCTCTAGGCTGTTTTCTCCACCAACTGGAGCACTGATCAATCCTTCTTATGTTTGCTTTAATGTGTATTGAAGAAAAGCACTTTTTAAAAAGTACTCTTTAAGAGTGAAATAATTAAAAACCACTGAACATTTGCTTTGTTTTCTAAAGTTGTTCACATATATGTAATTTAGCAGTCCAAAGAACAAGAAATTGTTTCTTTTCAGTGTGATTTGTTTTTCATTTGGGCCAATTTGG